GGGCATCTTTTCTGCTGTCCCCACATCTCCTAGCACAGGCTAAGCATGCTGGTTGTTTGGTTAGTTAGTTGTTGGTTATTTAGTTGTTGGAACAGAAATGTTGCCAAGAAAACATCCGTCCACTAAGCTGAAACGAGAAGATGGGAGGCTGAATGAGAAGAGGAAAGCCCAGCATTTTTCGACTTGACATTTTCTTCAATGACGCCCGTCTTATAAGTATTTTCTTGAAAACTCCTGTTTTAAATAGATCTGGAGGTGAGTGTGCACTTCTGACGCTTATAAACTTACATAGAAAACACACACACACCAAAAAAACCTCAGTGGTGAAATCACAAGGATGTCATAGCCAGAAAGACCTGTGTGTGAGTTTTGGCTCTGTTACTCACTAGCTCAGGACTCAATCATGTAACGTCAGTTTCCCTTCCTGTGAAATGGTCATAATAGCCACTTTGAGGTTATGAGGGGTTAAATAAGATGACACAAACAAAAGCGCTTTGAAGACTTCAACATTTCCCCACCCTCAAATGTTAGTTATTATTATCTGTTGGTTATACAGATGGTGGTATCAGTAGATAATTGCTTTAGCTGAGGTTGTCTTTATGCAGTTTTGACCATTTCCTCTGGATTGTGTAGGTGCCTGTGATGAATTCTGCAAATTCTAAATGAACTTCTATTAGTTACTAGATCACTGGGCAGATGGGTAGAGTTGTGGCTTTTTTTTTTTTTTTTTTTTTTTTTTTTTTGACCGAGTCTCGTTCTGTCGCCAGGCTGGAGTGCAGTGGCGCAATCTTGGCTCACTGCAATCTCCACCACCCAGGTTCAAGCGATTCTCCTGCCTCAGCCTCCTGAGTAGCTGGGACTACAGGCACACGCCACCACGCCCAGCTAATTTTTGTATTTTTAGTAAAGATGAGGTTTCACCATGTTGCCCAGGATGGTCTCGATCTCTTGACCTTGTGATTTGCCCGCCTCGGCCTCCCAAAGTGCTGGGATTACAGGCATGAGCCACCACATCCGGCCATGGCTGTCTTTCATAGAAATCATTTGCCTTGTCCTGTCCCTCCCAAATAATAGTGTGTGATTCAGAAAGCTGATTATGCTACCAATAGTAATAATCACAATGACAATCACAACTGCTATTTCTGAGTACACATTGTGCCTTCAGTTAGCAAAAATGTTATCTTGACTTCTCACATGAATCCTGCAAGTTAGGTGTTATCCCCATTCCACACATTAGGGATAGAGACTAGGAGAGGTTCAGTTATTTGTCCAAGTACCTATATCTAGTAAGTGCAGGAATTGGGATTTGATGATGGTTTGGTCTGCTCCAGAGCCTGTGCCCTTTATATATCTCTGCAGAAAAAGCTGAGACATTAAAACAAGGTAGAAGAAGGGAGGAGGGACAAAGGAAAGGAAATAAAGAAGATGGTGCTACCTTTTCTAATGCATTAGCCTTAAAGGCTGATAGAGGTAAAGGTGGCAGAAGAGGATCCAAATAAAGGGAGTGGACATCAGGCCCACTGAGCGTCCTTCAGAGAAGAGATGCAAAGATTTTTGCCTGGAAAGGTTGCCCCAGGGCTTTTTGGTGGGTAGCCTTCATGCTACTTCCCTTGGACTGACTCACTCAAGGTTTTACGAAATAGGTGTTCAGCAGCAGAAAGGGTCTAATTTAAAGACGAATGAGGGATTAAGAAAAGAGTTAGACCTAGGCTAATTTCCCCAAGGAAGCCAAAGCTTAATTTACTTGTTTAACTTTCATTCTTTTAACACCATTTATGTACCAGGTTCTGGGATGTGTGCTAGTTAGAGAGATTTTAAAAACTTGTCTTCAGGGAGCCTAAGAGCCTGCTGGGAAGTACACTAAAGTCTTTGGCATGTGGGAATTTAACAAAATTTTAACTATTCTTTAGCCACCAGAAGTAAAGTCTAGATTTGTGGTTCCCAACCTCAAATGCACATTGGAATCACCTGGGGAACTTTTTAAAAGCTAAATTCCGTGACTTCACAGCTAGAGATTCTGAGTTAATCTAGGGTGCTGTCTGGATGTTGGGACTTTTTCAAAACAATGTGGGTGGGGCTCCTTAGAGAAGTGATTGATTCCAGGGCTGGGCAGGGAAAAAACAAGATGAGACAAGAGCATTTTGTGGTAAGTAATGAAGTGATTAAAAAAGGATGAGGCCTGTCAGCCAGGCTATCTGCCTTGATCCTAGATGAAGTGGCCATTCTGCCTGCCCCTCAGAACCTCTCTGTACTCTCAACCAACATGAAGCATCTCTTGATGTGGAGCCCAGTGATCGCGCCTGGAGAAACAGTGTACTATTCTGTCGAATACCAGGGGTGAGTTTTTTCTTTTAATAGTTCTTCTCCCTGGTGTAACTCTGTGCCCTCCTCTCTTTGACAGGGAGTACGAGAGCCTGTACACGAGCCACATCTGGATCCCCAGCAGCTGGTGCTCACTCACTGAAGGTCCTGAGTGTGATGTCACTGATGACATCACGGCCACTGTGCCATACAACCTTCGTGTCAGGGCCACATTGGGCTCACAGACCTCAGCCTGGAGCATCCTGAAGCATCCCTTTAATAGAAACTCAAGTAAGGCACTTCTCTCCTTACACTCCCACCCCTGGCTTTGACTCTCCTGTTGTCTTGCCAACAGCCATCCTTACCCGACCTGGGATGGAGATCACCAAAGATGGCTTCCACCTGGTTATTGAGCTGGAGGACCTGGGGCCCCAGTTTGAGTTCCTTGTGGCCTACTGGAGGAGGGAGCCTGGTGCCGAGGTGAGACTCCAGCCTTGGCCTTTGGGTCAGGCGGCCAATAACTGTGTTTTCTGGTCTGTCAAAGGAACATGTCAAAATGGTGAGGAGTGGGGGTATTCCAGTGCACCTAGAAACCATGGAGCCAGGGGCTGCATACTGTGTGAAGGCCCAGACATTCGTGAAGGCCATTGGGAGGTACAGCGCCTTCAGCCAGACAGAATGTGTGGAGGTGCAAGGTAAGGATGGCTTCTCTGTCCCTGGAGCCCTGTTTCTAAGCCTGTTTTTATCTTTTGTTTCCAGGAGAGGCCATTCCCCTGGTACTGGCCCTGTTTGCCTTTGTTGGCTTCATGCTGATCCTTGTGGTCGTGCCACTGTTCGTCTGGAAAATGGGCCGGCTGCTCCAGTACTCCTGTTGCCCCGTGGTGGTCCTCCCAGACACCTTGGTAATAGAGTAGTTCTTTATTCCTTTCAGTATTCTAATGAATATTAATGAAAATTATTTTTCAGAAAATAACCAATTCACCCCAGAAGTTAATCAGCTGCAGAAGGGAGGAGGTGGATGCCTGTGCCACGGCTGTGATGTCTCCTGAGGAACTCCTCAGGGCCTGGATCTCATAGGTTTGCGGAAGGGCCCAGGTGAAGCCGAGAACCTGGTCTGCATGACATGGAAACCATGAGGGGACAAGTTGTGTTTCTGTTTTCCGCCACGGACAAGGGATGAGAGAAGTAGGAAGAGCCTGTTGTCTACAAGTCTAGAAGCAACCATCAGAGGCAGGGTGGTTTGTCTAACAGAACACTGACTGAGGCTTAGGGGATGTGACCTCTAGACTGGGGGCTGCCACTTGCTGGCTGAGCAACCCTGGGAAAAGTGACTTCATCCCTTCGGTCCTAAGTTTTCTCATCTGTAATGGGGGAATTACCTACACACCTGCTAAACACACACACACAGAGTCTCTCTCTATATATACACACGTACACATAAATACACCCAGCACTTGCAAGGCTAGAGGGAAACTGGTGACACTCTACAGTCTGACTGATTCAGTGTTTCTGGAGAGCAGGACATAAATGTATGATGAGAATGATCAAGGACTCTACACACTGGGTGGCTTGGAGAGCCCACTTTCCCAGAATAATCCTTGAGAGAAAAGGAATCATGGGAGCAATGGTGTTGAGTTCACTTCAAGCCCAATGCCGGTGCAGAGGGGAATGGCTTAGCGAGCTCTACAGTAGGTGACCTGGAGGAAGGTCACAGCCACACTGAAAATGGGATGTGCATGAACACGGAGGATCCATGAACTACTGTAAAGTGTTGACAGTGTGTGCACACTGCAGACAGCAGGTGAAATGTATGTGTGCAATGCGACGAGAATGCAGAAGTCAGTAACATGTGCATGTTTGTTGTGCTCCTTTTTTCTGTTGGTAAAGTACAGAATTCAGCAAATAAAAAGGGCCACCCTGGCCAAAAGCGGTCTTTAAAGTTCTAGTTACATTTTCAACCTCAAGTCCAGA